CTGCATCATCAGTCCCATGTTTGGAAGTAGCCAGATCAAGGCTGAATAGTAAGAGGCTCAGTAAGATGGAACTTTACTTGTGGTGTTTGTGATGGTAGGACTCTCCTGCTGCTGTGAACTGAGAGCAGCAGAGTTCTGTGTTCTCTGTGGGTCTCCGTATGGCTTTCTTGTGTAGGAATTTGGTTTAAATACATTTTTCCCCTAAGGACTAAAGCGAAATAGAGTTCATTATAGCCTTTTTAGCAATGAAGTTAAGCGCTGTACTTTATGAAGTACGTTAGCATCAGTAAAGAGCAAGGTTTTATCCATTTTCATTTTTCTTTCTGTTCTAGAGGTTTTTTCCTCCCTTATTTTGCTTAGTGGTGAGTTTTATTTAGCTAAATTTGACTCATTTGAGATTGAGACAAATGTTGAAAGTTGAGGGCTAACTGCTGTTTTAAAACAGGAAAAAGGAATGCAGGCACTTCACCTGTTTCCTCCTCCAATACAAATACAGCAGGTCCTCAGACAACCTCATTTCATTCAATGCCATTTCCTTATAACGTTGATGAGAAAAAACATTCCCAGCCTAGGCCACTGTCTGTGTGGAGTTTGCACATTCTCCCCATGTCTGCTTGGGTTTTCTCTGGCTACTCTAGTTTCCTCCCATATCCCAAAGGTGTGCACGTTAGGTGAATTAGTATGTCTACATTGTCCCCATTGCAGTGCATGTAGGTGTGTGTGTGAGTGCGCCCTGCCATGAAATGGTGTCCTGTCCAGGGGTGGTTCCCACCTTGTGCCCTAAGCTGCTGGGATCGGCTCGGGCCACTGCGACCCTGAATTGGAATAATTGGGTAAATAATTATCTTGTTTCTGTTCATCTTTCTTAAATGTATATATGGCTCACATTTATTTCAGTGTTAATTTTAGAAGTGTTTTGGGTCTCAGAAGTTTGGTAATGTTTTTGTGACCAGAAATGTCCTGAAGGAACTTAACTCTTGTTTATATAAATTAGCTGATGCTAAAATTAATTTTGTTTTACATCGTTTCACTTAGAGCCACAGTTTCCAAGAACCCGTAAGGACTTTACTGTATCTGAAAACCTGGTTAGCTCCTAACTGGAGTAACTGGGTTAAAGAAGCATTTGAACATTATTTGTTGAACCAGATCAAAGAACATTGCTACTTTAGGGTATTTTCTGGAACTGAAATAACTAGATCCATTTCTGTTTTTATATTCATTGTAATGGCATTGGACTTGTATAGCAAATTTTAACTTGTCTTTTGCCTGTCTGCCTTAACCTTAAGGGTAGATATTTATCATTTTCCTTAAGGAGCTGTACAATAATCTTTCATGCTTTTTGTTAGGAACCATTTACAATTCCTACTGTCTGCTACTTATCGTTGTGTTCTACTTGTTCTAGAGTTCTGTCTCCACCTGTCTTCATTTTTAGGGGTACTGTTTTTTAGGGGTACTATTTCTCTGTTTGGAAATGTGAGCGGATGGCAGTTTCTGCCTCAGCCCTCTTGCTGGGCCATTGTCTCATGTGGGTTGTCTGCTGTTCCACATTTAAGTAATAGTTATTTCAGCTTTATCAAAAGTTTGTAAGTTCCCAGTTCTTCTGGACTTCTGATTAATTCAGCCTGATTTTATTTAGGGCAAATGATTATGATCCCCTTTCCATTTTGTGAATTTTTCATATTTTACCAATAAATCTCATTGCAATTCTTTGCTTACAAGATGGCTTGAAAGATGCAAGCAATGATGGATTGCTCTTTATTGTTTTAAAATATTTATTGGCCTTAAATTGCTGAAATAATATGGTTTTTCCAACCTTTGTGTTTTTATGCATTTTTAACCCTACGTCTTTAGTGTATAATCTTCTGTGAGTCTGTGGTTTCTATAAGTGTCAGGAATTTTTCAGGTGTCTTTATTATCCTTTGAAATCATGATCTATTTGGACAATTCCATCTTTGTTTGGACTATACAGTTGACTTGAGTACCTAAGTGAAATGGAGCAGGTTAGAAAAAAGTAGTTTGTTTTATAGTAATGAGAATTACATTACAAGTCCCCTGGCATGTTCCCCTTTGACCTTTTTTGATGTTTTAATTTAAGCATCTCAAACAAGGCAAGAGTTGATCTCACCAGGCCTTGAATCCTATCCAAAATTGGATGTTAGGATAGATGACACATACATTTCTGTAATACTAATTAATATTGCCAGTTAATATTGATCACTTTCTACAACATGTCTCTGAGATATCTTGCATCTCCATGGCATCTAATGAGGTGTATTGTGAAATAGTTTCATATATTAAAAATACTGGAAAATAATATAAAAAATTAGCTGGGCGTGGTGGTGGGCACCTGTAGTCCTAGCTGCTCCGGAGGCTGAGGCAGGAGAATGGTGTGAACCCAGGAGGTGGAGGCTGCAGTGAGCCGAGATCGCGCCACTGCACTGCAGCCTGGGCGACAGAGCAAGACTCTGTCAAAAAAAAAAAAAAAAATGCTGAACTACAAAATTCATGCAGTTTGCTTATAATCACTCTGAAGCCCACCATAGGTCTACTCTGGAAGCTCAAGTCTTACTTTTTCTGTGTATTCACAAGACCAGTCTATCTGTTTAAGAATATATCTGGCGATGTAAGTCTGGAAATACGCACTTAGGTGGTTTTGTTACTTAGAAATATTTGTTTCCAAAAAGGAAAAAAAAGGTCAAACAATTTTTTTTTTTTTGAGGCGGAGTCTCAATCTGTCACCCAGGCTGGAGTGCAATGGCACAATCTTGGCTTACTGCAACCTCCACCTCCCTGTTCAAGTGATTCTCTTGCCTCAGCCTCCCAAGTAGCTGGGTCTAAAGGTGTACACCACTATGCCCGGCTTATTTTTGTATTTTTAGTAGATACAGGGTTTCACCATGTTGGCCAGGCTGATCTTGAACTCTTGACTGGTGATCCCCCCTCCTCGGTCTCCCAAAGTGCTGGGATTACAGGTGTGAGCCACCAAGCCTGGCCGATCAAACAGAATTTTTATAAAGTTGTCTTTAAAAAAAAGAAAAAAAAAGTATCCAGCTGTTAAACATTTTCAAAGTGAAGTTAATCAATACCCTGTACTTTTAGTTCCTTAATTCTTTTGATCTTTGTGCCATGATTTTTTACTATTAGTTAAGAAAGTGTAATGAACCAAAGAACAAGAAGTAGGGGGAGAAAAGAGTTGCCTGCTTCATTTGACAATAGACCATTTATCTTCTGTTATTTGCCTTTCTTAAAGTACGGAGAGTTTTTGGATTTTTTTCCCCCAGTCACTTTTTGTAGCCTGTATTTTTTGTTTATTTTATTGAATAATACAATTATTCCCTCAATATTTAATGGGAGCATTTATTTTGTCTGCTGAATTCCATACTGGTGCAAGAATTATAAAACAGCCTCTAGTCTGAAGCTGATACAGAGAGTGGTTGAACATTATTTGTCTCCTAATCTTTTTATTAAAGGGGGTTGTAACATTTGGTGGTTACTCCTTCCTTTAAAAAACAATTATATCTTCATATACAAATTAGGGTAATTAAAAAAAAACTTTCTGTGGGAATTTGGGATCTGTAACATATTAAATGGAAGAGAGTGTATTTTGTTGATATTCACAGGAGTTGGATAATTTACTTGTTGCTTTACTAGATGAGGCCAAGGTGAAGAAAATGCCCATTTGTTCTGCAATTGGCTGATTAGGCTTCCTTTAAATATAAAGCAAGTTACATAGCAGTTAAGAGTATTTTAACATTTTTTTCTTTTAATATTAAGGAATAACACATAAGTTGGAAAATTAATTAGCCGTGTCGAGTAGTATAAGAGTATTTTTCTAATTTCACTTCTGGCAGTTCTGATAGAAATCCTTCCCATGGGTGAGACTCCTTAGGAAAACGTTCTGAGTTCAGAACACTGCTTTAAACTACATTATATTTTTTTTGCTTCTCAAACCAGATCACACTATAAATCCAACCTGATTTCTAAGTAGAGTATAGATGTGGCTTGAGATAATGAATTGATTTTTGTGGGTTTTTTTTTTTTGTAATTAGCAAATATTTGCTTCGAAAACCTTTTTATAAAAAATCAGAAGTTACATTTTTTCATTAAAGAACGTTTGAAAAGTTTAGAAAAGGAGGAGAGAGACACATTACTAATCTTCCAAACCCAGTCATGGTTAATATTTTCATATATTTACATAGTTGTTCATGGTACATATAACCAACCATTTTATGTTCTGCGTACAGTTTTCCCCAAATTATTACGTAGTCTTTATGAACATAATTTTTAAGGTCTGTATAATATTCCATTGAGTGGATGTATGCAGTTTACTTAGGTATTTTTCAATTATTAGATGTTTCTCTTTTTTTCCCTATTATAAATAATGCTCTGATGAAAATCTTTGTGCAAAAACAATTTTCCCTTTCTGGTTCAGAATATTTCCTTAGAGTAAATTTCTGAAGATAAAGTTGCTGGAATAAAGATCTCAATATTTTTAAGGCTGCTGGGTTTTTTTTTTTTTACTAGATGAATACTTTTTTGTTAGTGTGAAATGTTTATATTTGGACAAGAGGGAAGGAAATCTCTGTTTGCTGACTCATGTTTTTATTTTGCACTTTAAACTGATAAGGCCACTTAGCTTTTGACATAAACTAAGGCAGGAAGTACAAAAAGGGGCAGAAAAAAAGTAGTTGTCTTGCCAAGGCCATAGTATCATGGACTCATTTGAGTTCCTTATATGAGGTAGGTTACCTGTTTGACTTGTATATTAAAAAATGCTTAACTCAGGTAAAAATTAGTCATCAGCCTGCATTTTGTTTTGTCTGGGCATGTTTATATGCAAAGTGCTGTGATCTTTCACTTTAATTTTCGTGAGTGGCCTCAAGACATTTACCACCTAACTGGCTTCTATAATGTTTGGATGCCCTTGGTTTAGATTTTTTTTTTTTTTTTTGCTCCCAGTATGAAGAAATCTTTCTGTATTGAAGATATTACCTTAGTTGTCTTTCTAAAATGTAGATCTAATAATGCTAATTCTCAGATTTAAAACCTTCCACTTGTCCATATGATAAGATTCTTCAGTCTTGCCCCTTCCTTCATATCAGCTTGTATCATCATCTCCAGCGGATTAAACCCTAGCATTTCTATCATGTGTCTGTTGGAACAAGCCATTTGGAAAAGTGGTTTAAAAATTCTGGCTCTAGAGCCAGGCAAAATGGGTTCAGATCCAGGTTCTGCCACTTATAGCTGTCTACATAACTTTGGACAAGATACTCAACTATTCTATATTTTATTTTCCTTACATGTAAAATAAAGAAAATGATAGTATTTACTTCACAGTAAATACTAAGGTATTGTTGCTAAGATTAAACTGGTTAATAGATAAACAGCAGTGAACAGTGTTTGTCAAGTAATGAACACACAAAATGTTTGCTCTATTGTTTTGCAAAATTCTACTTATCCTTTAAGTCTGATGTTTTCTCTTGGAAAAAAATGTTCTGAAATCTCTGGAATTGTTCTTTCCTTTTCCGTTTTTATATATTATTGTCTTAGTTTGTAGGCCGCTATAACAAAATACCATATAGACTGAGTGGCTTATAAACAACAGAAATTTATTTCTCAAAGTTACAGTAACTGGGAAATCCAAGATCAAGGTACCTGGATGGCCTCTTCTCTCTGTAACCTCATATGGTGGAAGGGAGGAGAGATCTCTCTGGGATCTCTTTTATGAGGGCACTAATTCCATTTATGGGAGCTCCGTCCTCATGACCTAATCACCTCCCAAAGGACTCACCTTCTAATTCTGTCACCTTTGGGGTTAGGATTTCAACATGTGAATTTAGGGAGGGGATACAAATATTCAGACCAGAGTGTTGTTGATACTTGTTTTATAGCCTTTATCACATGATATTAGAGTAAGTTAATAGTAGGTAAATGCACAGCACATGGGCCTCTTCTTCGGTTATTCTTGTGCCCATGGGCAATGGTATAATCGTATTATTTCTTCTGACTGAGTCCCTGGAAGGTCACCTAATAAAACATCTCAGCAAAGTCCTTTAGAATTAGCATGCAGGTTAGCAATTTGCTTTATGGGAGTTAGTTGTTTACACACTGGCTTTCCCAATGGATTGTGAGCTCCTCCAGTATGTTAGACATGTTTGCTTCTGTGTCTCCTGTGTCTAGCACTGTGCTAGGCATACTTAGCAGGTGCTTAATACAGCTTTGTTGAATGAATGTCGATTTGAATAGTTAAAACAAAAATCTGAAATGGTGGTTCTTATATAATACGTTGCCCAACACTTGCCTTAAATAAATACCCCCAAGTGATTTTGGGGGTATTTGTTTAAATGTATTTGTTATATATTTTAAAATAGCCCCAAGTTATTTTGATGCAAACTTAGCCATTCTGTTTAAAAATTATTGCTTAAAATGTTAAAAAGCTGTTTTTGAAGAAGAGATGGACATATAGAATATGAAGAAATACACTCCCTCTATAAATTATTCCCAGAAGCCTAGAAAAAAGTTCTTGTTCTTTTGCAAAACTAACCTTTTAGTAAAAGGAAATTATCATATCAATAGGTACACTCTGACCAAGTGTGACTTTTGATAATAGCATAGTTTTGTTTTCTCTTTCCTTTAATGTTAAATGAAAATAATACCAACTTCAAAAAAACTAGTAAATTTGGGTGAACTCTTTAAAAAGGAAAACAGCGGACACCCTGTGGCCTCCCAAATAGAGTTGACGCTCCGTATTTGGCTTTCTAAGTTCTTCAAGGAGCTAAATTATTCATCAGGCATTTAGTGAGAATCAGCTATGTGCCAGGTACTATGCCAAGTTCCAAAGGTAAGAAAATAATAAGTTGGAGTCCTACATTGTTTCCTGTAGTGAAGATGACAGATGTGTAGATTATCACAATGTAGCTATAGACATGCACCGTTTGCCATGACAGCTATTTATAATAATTATAATTTTTAATTTCTGAGGCTAACGATTTCCCCATTCTGATCCATTTATTGGTAATTTGTGCCTTCTCTTTTTTATTTATCAGTTTTGCTAGGGATTTATCCAATTTTATTAGTATTTTCAAAGAATCAACTTTGATTTTATAGGTTTTCTTTAGTATGCTTTAAATTTCTGCTTTCATTTTCTTCTACTTTCTTTGGGTTTATTTTTCCTTTTAAAAAATCTTTGGCGGGTATTAGAGTGTTAGTTTTCAGCTTTTTTCCTTTTCTAATATATGCATTTAAGACTATAAATTTCCCTCTGTGCCTTGAGCCACATCCTGCATTTTTGATGTGATATTTTTACAATCATTCAGTTAAAAATATTTTCTATTTCCTCTATAATTTCTTCTTTGACCTTTGGGTTATTTTAAAGTTTGGTTCTTTTCAATAACAATGTTTTTATTGATTTAGTTATACTAAAATCAAAGAATATGTTCTATATGATTTTAGTATTTTGATACAGATTGAGATTTGCTTTGTTATTCATTATATGGTCAATTTCAGTAAGTATTCCTTGCGTATTTGAAAGTGTTATGAATTGTACAGTTGTTGAGTGCTGTGATAATATGTATATGAATTGGATCAAGTTTTTAAACAATTTTTTTCTGTATCTATTGATTTTTGTTTGCTTGTTTTATCATTTATTATGTTAATCTCCCACTAGGATTGTGGGTTTGCCTGTCATTGTAATTGTTAGTCTTTTGCTTTATGAATTTGAGACTGTTATTATTTACATAAAATTTGGAATTTAAAAACTACATGGTGGCTCAACTCATCACTATAAAATGTCCTTTTTTTCTTTTTTGTCTTTAAAAATCTCTGGTGATACCTCTTACTTTTGAAGTCTGTTTTATCTGAATGGATAGCTATGCCAGCTTTTTGGGTGGAATATGCATAGTATATATTTTTCCACTCTCTTGCTTTCAATACTGTGTTCTTATATTTAATGTGTGTCTCTTTTAAGTACAATATGGTTAAATAATGTTCCCCACAACTCTCTTAGTTGTCATATTTTAGTCATTTATATTTAAGTAATTGCTTATACTTTGGGATTATATCTAAATCTTACTATTTTCTGTTTGTCTCATCTGTTGTCTCCTTTTCATATGTTTTGCATTAATCATTTTTAAAATTTTTATTTGATTTTTAGAGACGCTCTCACTCTGTCACTCAGGTTGGAGTGCAGTGGCACAATCATAACACCTATCATAACTCCTAGGCTCAAGCAGTCCTCCTGCCTCTGCCCCCTGAGTGGCTGAGACTGCAGGCACATGCCACCTTGCTGGACTACTTTTTTACTTTTTGTAGAGATAGGGTCTTCCTGTGCTGCCCAGGCTACTCTGGAACTCCTCAAGCTATCCTTCTACCTTGGCTTCCCAGAGTGCTGGGATTACTGGGCTAATCATATATATTTTTTTAATTCCATATTTTTAACCCATCTATTAGCTTGTTATAATTTTTAACTTATTCTCTCAGTTGTTGCTTTATTATGACATGAATTCATAACTTACTGTACTAATAGTAAATTATACTTTACCATGGCCTGGATAACACAAGGACCTTAGAATGCTAACTTCATATATCTCTTTTTGCTGTTGCCATGCATTTTAATTGTACATATATTTTAAACATCACAAGACATTCCTATTGTTGTTTTGTGAAGTCAGTATTCATTTAAACTTACCCTTATTTCCCCTTCAGGAGCTCTTCCTCATTTCCTGCAGTTCTTTGCTTATTTCTAGAGTCTTTTTCCTTCTGCCTGAAGAATTCCTGTTAGTATTTCTTTTAGTGACAATCTGCTGTAAACCAGTTCTCTCAGATTTTGATTGTTGGAAAGCATCTTTATTTCACAATCATTTTTTGAATGTGTTTTTCCTCTAAATGTAGAATTTTAAGTTACCAGCTATTTACGTTTGGCACTAATGATGTCATTTCATTGTCTTCTGGTTTCCATTGTTTATGCTGAAATGTCAGCTGTCAACCTGATTGTACTTACTTGAAGGTAATGTGCCTTTTTAAAGAGTTTCATCTTAGGTTTTCAAGAATTTTACTGTTATATGACACATTGAAATTTGTGGATTTCTCTGTATGTATCCTTGGAAGGTGTAGGGCTTCGTGAATGTATGGTTAGATGTCTGTTGACAGTTTTGGAAAAATCCTTGGCTAGTATCTAAAAATATTGCTCTGTTACAGTCTTTCTTCTTTTCCTTTAAGACTCTACTTATGCAGTGCTAGACCTTTCACTAGAGCCATTATGTCTCCTTAGTTCTTTATTTTTCATTTTTTCCCTCTCTTTGCATTAGTATGAGCATTTTTTACCAGTCTTCCTGCTCACTAATCTTTTATTCTACTGTATTTAACCTGTTGTTAAGTTCATCCTATTTAAAGTCTCATTAGTTATATTTTTCAGTTCTAGAATTTTTATTTCATTCTTCTTTATGGATTCCAGTTCTCTGTTAAAATCTTCAACCTTGTCTTCTCTTTCCTTGACATAGTAAATAGTAATCATTAATACTTTAAAGTCTGTTTCTGGTAACTCCATTACCTGGGTCACCCGTTAGGTCTGTTTCTATTCTGTTTTGTTTTGATCATTTGGTCCTGTTTCTTGGTATGCTTGATAACTTTTGGTTCATTGCATACACTGTGAATTTAAAATTGTAGTGGCTAAGGTTGATGTTGTCTTCCTCTACAGAGAATTTGTTTTTCTTCTGGCAAGCTGTTAGAGAGCAATACCCATCACCTAGACCAAGGCTAGGATTAAGATGATTCTAGATTGGTTGTAAAGACTGATCCGTTTCATTTTTGCCCTTAGACTGGGGCATATTCCTCCAGGAGCTTCCATTGAAAGCCTAGACTATTTACCAGGGTTTCTCCTCAGCAGGCCCTCAACTCCATTTGTTGCTGTGTTGTTATTTTGGGGTTCCTCAGCGCTATGAGGCTACTAGAAGCTCTGCTTAGTTTTTAGCCTCTTAGTTACCTCTTTCTGCTCGGCTCCTAGACCTTTTGCTGCTCATAGCATAGCTATTGGCAAATCCCTGGAAAGAGTGGTGACGAATATTCAGCTCACTTCATTGCATTTCCCCTCTCTCCAGGATCTTGGCCCCCTCAAGTCCTGAGTGCCTTGGTTCCTCTTTGATGCCTTTAAAAAGCTGGGCTTTTGTTTGTTTGTTTTCTGGCTTGTTTGTTTGGAAGGAGGTTGGTCTGATACGTGCTACTCCAGTTTAGCCAGGGTTTGTACAAAGTTAACCTCCTTAACCTTTTTCACATTTTATGTTTTCATGTGCTAAAGAGTAAACAGTTTAAATGAGGCAACTTGGCTAAAGAATTTGGTACAGTATGTGTCCATGTGCTTTATTCCTTTTATGTATGATTCTAACCATTCTTTTTTTGTTTTGTAGGTGCTGACTGGGTTACTTTTTTAAACACTAGGAATGGTAATTTCTACTCTTCTGGACTTCAAACTAAGAAGTTAAAGAGACTTCTCTGTAAATAAACAAATCTCTTCTGCTGTCCTTTTGCATTTGGAGACAGCTTTATTTCACCATATCCAAGGAGTATAACTAGTGCTGTCATTATGAATGTGACAAGTTTATTTTCCTTTACAAGTCCAGCTGTGAAGAGACTTCTTGGGTGGAAACAGGGCGATGAAGAAGAAAAATGGGCAGAGAAAGCTGTTGATGCTTTGGTGAAAAAACTGAAGAAAAAGAAAGGTGCCATGGAGGAACTGGAAAAGGCCTTGAGCTGCCCAGGGCAACCGAGTAACTGTGTCACCATTCCCCGCTCTCTGGATGGCAGGCTGCAAGTCTCCCACCGGAAGGGACTGCCTCATGTCATTTACTGCCGTGTGTGGCGCTGGCCCGATCTTCAGAGCCACCATGAACTAAAACCACTGGAATGCTGTGAGTTTCCTTTTGGTTCCAAGCAGAAGGAGGTCTGCATCAATCCCTACCACTATAAGAGAGTAGAAAGCCCTGGTAAGTGAGTTATTTTATGTTGATGTGCTTTGTGTCCTTCTCTTTTTTCCCTTCCTTTTTCTAGTACTTCCTCCTGTGCTGGTTCCAAGACACAGCGAATATAATCCTCAGCACAGCCTCTTAGCTCAGTTCCGTAACTTAGGACAAAATGAGCCTCACATGCCACTCAACGCCACTTTTCCAGATTCTTTCCAGCAACCCAACAGCCACCCGTTTCCTCACTCTCCCAATAGCAGTTACCCAAACTCTCCTGGGAGCAGCAGCAGCACCTACCCTCACTCTCCCACCAGCTCAGACCCAGGAAGCCCTTTCCAGATGCCAGGTAGGTTGGAATGTTCAGTGATGTTCTGTAGTGTTAAGAAATAACTTCTTTAAAAACTTTGTAGCTGATACGCCCCCACCTGCTTACCTGCCTCCTGAAGACCCCATGACCCAGGATGGCTCTCAGCCGATGGACACAAACATGATGGCGCCTCCCCTGCCCTCAGAAATCAACAGAGGAGGTAAAACTAATTGCTGCCTGTTCCCTTTTTTACCTTGGTTGATATAACATTTTCTTTCCTCTAGATGTTCAGGCGGTTGCTTATGAGGAACCAAAACACTGGTGCTCTATTGTCTACTATGAGCTCAACAATCGTGTGGGTGAAGCGTTCCATGCCTCCTCCACAAGTGTGTTGGTGGATGGTTTCACTGATCCTTCCAACAATAAGAACCGTTTCTGCCTTGGGCTGCTCTCCAATGTTAACCGGAATTCCACTATTGAAAACACCAGGCGGCATATTGGAAAAGGTGAGTTTTTGCTTTAACCTCTTTCAGATGTTATAACTAAATGGTATGCTTTGTCTTCCTATAGGAGTTCATCTTTATTATGTTGGAGGGGAGGTGTATGCCGAATGCCTTAGTGACAGTAGCATCTTTGTGCAAAGTCGGAACTGCAACTACCATCATGGATTTCATCCTACTACTGTTTGCAAGATCCCTAGTGGGTGTAGTCTGAAAATTTTTAACAACCAAGAATTTGCTCAGTTATTGGCACAGTCTGTGAACCATGGATTTGAGACAGTCTATGAGCTTACAAAAATGTGTACTATACGTATGAGCTTTGTGAAGGTAAGTGAGCTCCGACTCCTCCATTTAGGGCCAAGTTAAATGACCTCCAGTATGTTTTTCCTAGGGCTGGGGAGCAGAATACCACCGCCAGGATGTTACTAGCACCCCCTGCTGGATTGAGATACATCTGCACGGCCCCCTCCAGTGGCTGGATAAAGTTCTTACTCAAATGGGTTCACCTCATAATCCTATTTCATCTGTATCTTAAATGGCCCCAGGCATCTGCCTCTGGAAAACTATTGAGCCTTGCATGTACTTGAAGGATGGATGAGTCAGACACGATTGAGAACTGACAAAGGAGCCTTGATAATACTTGACCTCTGTGACCAACTGTTGGATTCAGAAATTTAAACAAAAAAAAAAAAAAACACACACACCTTGGTAACATACTGTTGATATCAAGAACCTGTTTAGTTTACATTGTAACATTCTATTGTAAAATCAACTAAAATTCAGACTTTTAGCAGGACTTTGTGTACAGTTAAAGGAGAGATGGCCAAGCCAGGGACAAATTGTCTATTAGAAAACGGTCCTAAGAGATTCTTTGGTGTTTGGCACTTTAAGGTCATCGTTGGGCAGAAGTTTAGCATTAATAGTTGTTCTGAAACGTGTTTTATCAGGTTTAGAGCCCATGTTGAGTCTTCTTTTCATGGGTTTTCATAATATTTTAAAACTATTTGTTTAGCGATGGTTTTGTTCGTTTAAGTAAAGGTTAATCTTGATGATATACATAATAATCTTTCTAAAATTGTATGCTGACCATACTTGCTGTCAGAATAATGCTAGGCATATGCTTTTTGCTAAATATGTATGTACAGAGTATTTGGAAGTTAAGAATTGATTAGACTAGTGAATTTAGGAGTATTTGAGGTGGGTGGGGGGAAGAGGGAAATGACAACTGCAAATGTAGACTATACTGTAAAAATTCAGTTTGTTGCTTTAAAGAAACAAACTGATACCTGAATTTTGCTGTGTTTCCATTTTTTAGAGATTTTTATCATTTTTTTCTCTCTCGGCATTCTTTTTTCTCATACTCTTCAAAAAGCAGTTCTGCAGCTGGTTAATTCATGTAACTGTGAGAGCAAATGAATAATTCCTGCTATTCTGAAATTGCCTACATGTTTCAATACCAGTTATATGGAGTGCTTGAATTTAATAAGCAGTTTTTACGGAGTTTACAGTACAGAAATAGGCTTTAATTTTCAAGTGAATTTTTTGCCAAACTTAGTAACTCTGTTAAATATTTGGAGGATTTAAAGAACATCCCAGTTTGAATTCATTTCAAACTTTTTAAATTTTTTTGTACTATGTTTGGTTTTATTTTCCTTCTGTTAATCTTTTGTATTCACTTATGCTCTCGTACATTGAGTACTTTTATTCCAAAACTAGTGGGTTTTCTCTACTGGAAATTTTCAATAAACCTGTCATTATTGCTTACTTTGATTAAAAATTTGTCATTTCCTTTATTCACCTACTAGATTT